TCTAACAAGCATAGGGGAAAGCAAAGGCAGCATCTTAGGTAAGTGAAGTTACTCTTGCCTTGAGCTGAGTGTGGGAGCACCGCGATTGCAAGATGGGGCGAGGTGATCAAAGATCCCGCCTATTTTCAACCCCGGAACCTCCTCCGCTCGCTGCTAGCCCTCCCGCCCTCCTCCAGCGAGGGAGCGCCAGGCTGTCCTGGCCCCGCCCGGCGCGGGTGCGGCTCCTTTAAGGGCGGGTGGGGGCGGGGCGCCGGCGGTGTTGTCAGTGTCAGCTCTGCGCACGCAGCCCTCCCGGAGCCGGTGCCGGCCCGCGAGCCCCAGCGTCTCTGCAGACCAGTCCCCTCCAGGGTCCGGCGGGGCCCGCGCGGTGGGAGGAGTCGGGCACTGGCCGGCGACTAACGGGTCCGACTGCTGACCAAGCTAGGAGAGACCCGGACCACGGAGACAGAGACCCCGGCATCGCGACCCCCGAGGACCTCCTCTCCTCGCCCTGTGGCACCCACTAGTCCTGGGCACTCAGCCGCGGAGAGCCCCCGACCCCGCGCGCCCAGCCCCGGGGGAGCCCACCTCCTCCCCGCGGCCCGCCCGGGCCATGCTCCCCCGGGGCAGCGGGTGAGCCCCAGCCGGGACCGGGATCGGAGCCCGCGCGGAGCATGGATCCGGGCTGGGGGCAGCGGGACGTGGGCTGGGCGGCCTTGCTGATCCTCTTCGCCGCCTCGCTGCTCACGGTGTTCGCCTGGCTGCTGCAATATGCCCGGGGCTTGTGGCTGGCGCGGGCCCGCGGGGACCGGGGCCCGGGACCCGCCTTAGCCGGGGAACCCGCGGGTTCCCTGCGGGAGCTGGGCGTGTGGCGCTCGCTGCTGCGGCTGCGGGCGACTCGGGCTGGCGCCGCCGAGGAGCCAGGAGTCCGGGGCCTCCTGGCGTCACTCTTCGCCTTCAAGTCTTTCCGGGAGAACTGGCAGCGGGCTTGGGTGCGAGCGCTGAACGAGCAGGCCTGCAGAAACGGGGTGAGTTGGACCAAGCGCTTGGGTGGTCCCTTCAGCCTTTCCTTCCAGGGGAGGGACTGACTGCTCGTGCTAGGAGGCCAGACGAGGGTGGGCATAAACTGGGGAACCCTATGGCTTCTCTTCCCCTCCCGGATCAGAGAAAAGGGTGCCGCTAAGGCTGGAGGTTGTAGAAATCCAACTGGGTCCCCAGACTTCCATTTCTGTGGGCAAGGTACTCTGGTTCCAAACCCATGCACAAGTTGCTGTTCTCATAGCAACGCTAATCCCTGTGCCTGAGGGCACTTCCGCCTTGCCTGGGTGCTGGTTGTGTTGGGGCATGGGAGACAGGTGCACCTGCAGAAGGAATTTGCCTGCTTCTCATGCCACCACACCCATTTAACATTTCATGCCCCAAATCCCTGGTGTGGTCAGGCAGATCCCCAAGGAGCCTGAATCACCCCCCTACCCGACAGTAATTTCACTGCTACAGTCAAACACATCCTTCTCCTCCATGCTGGCCTGTGGTTCACTGGGGGTTGGGGAGTGTTCAGGTGGAGAGCAGATTGACAGTGCCCCTACCAGTAGATGAGCTTGGAACTGCCCCTTGAGGGTCAGTCACAAACCAGTCCAGCCTACTTCCTCCCATTGCACCATGGGCATCTGGCCTCCCAGGAAGTGGGGCAGGAAGCGTGGTCATGAGATGGAGATAAGGTGGGAGGTAGAAGTCTCTCTTTTCTGGAGCTCCCTCCCATCCTGACCCAGCAATCTCTCCTTGCTCTCACAGTCCATCAGCTCCTTGCTCAGAGGGTTCTCTATTTCCAGCCACTATGAGTTTGGAGGCTTTACCTTACTAGTTCCCCAGATGCCGGAAACAGAAATGTCCACAAGAAATTGCTCTATTTACTCTGTCCAGCTGGCTGGCTAAAAGCCAGATGGCATCTGTCAGTTTACACCTTGAACCCACCTCTTCATCCAACTCTCCCTGTACCTTGTCCCTCGGTCAGAAGCAACTCCCCAGGATAGCTGACTCAACTGGACATTGGCCTCCCTTGCAGAGGGTGGGGAGATTGAGGTTTCAAGCATCCATCTCCCCATCTTCCTTGGCCTAGCCTTTGAATGAGACAGCTACCAGAGCAAAGGAGTTGGCTTCCCCTGGTTTGCCAAGCAAATGAACCCTATGGATTTGTTTCCTCCATCTCAAGACCCAAGGAAGAGTTGCCAGCCAATTCTGTGCCCCTTCCTCAATTCTGTGTCCGCACTGCTCTCCAGGTGGGGCTGCGGTAGGTTGCTTCCATTACTGTGGACGAATTAGGACCTGATCCAATGCCCACATTACTCCCTCAGAGCTCCATCCAAATCGCCTTTGAGGAGGTGCCCCAACTCCCACCCAGAGCCAGCATCAGTCATGTGACCTGCGTAGACCAATCTGAGCATACCATGGTAAGGGTCTGATGGGCACTGCCCTCTTTGGGCCCCCACATCTGACCCACCTCGCCGGTCTCAGGTGCTGCGTTGCCAGCTCTCTGCTGAGGAGGTGCGGTTCCCAGTCTCTGTGACCCAGCAGTCCCCCGCTGCCGTCTCCATGGAGACCTACCACGTCACTCTGACACTGCCACCAACACAGGTAGAAGGGGATGTGGGAAACTGAGTTGGGCAAGTCAGCCCAGTCACTTTGTTCCTGTCTGTAGTTGGAAGTCAACCTGGAGGAAATCCCTGGTGAGGGGCTGCTCATATCCTGGGCCTTCACTGATCGCCCAGATCTCAGCCTAACGGTGCTTCCCAAGCTTCAGGCCAGGGAGGTAAGGAGGCAGAGCTGGCAGAGAAGAGGCAGACCTCCTTGTTGTTCCCTTCTTCTCTCTGCAGAGAGGTGAAGAACAAGTGGAGCTCTCCACAATTGAGGAACTGATCAAGGATGCCATAGTCAGCACCCAGCCAGCCATGATGGTCAACCTCAGGGCTTGCTCTGCCCCAGGAGGCCTGGTGAGTTGGCACCCAAAGCAAAAGATTTGCATTTCTTGCTCTTTGGACCTTCTTCTGCTCTTAGGTACCCAGTGAGAAGCCACCCATGATGCCCCAGGCTCAGCCAGCCATCCCCAGACCTAACCGGTTATTCCTACGGCAGCTTCGGGCATCTCACTTGGGAAATGAGCTGGAAGGTGAGAGCTGGAAGTGGCTGCGGGACTGCCAACTGAGCATCTTCTAACTTCTGGTTCATCACAGGCACCGAGGAACTGTGCTGTGTAGCTGAACTCGACAACCCCATGCAGCAGAAGTGGACCAAGCCCGCGAGGGCTGGATCCGAGGTGGAGTGGACAGAAGACCTGGCACTGTAAGGAGTAACCCTGCCCCGACCCCATGCTCTCCTTCCTGCCCCATCTCCTCTTGTCCCACAGGGATCTGGGCCCCCAGAGCCGGGAGCTGACCCTCAAAGTGCTGAGGAGCAGCAGCTGTGGAGACAGTAAGTGAGGGGTGGGAGGGGCACCCCTGGGTGGCCCAGCTCACAGTGCCATCCCTTTCCCCAGCCGAACTCCTAGGCCAGGCCACACTGCCTGTGGGCTCCCCCTCCAGACCACTGTCTCGAAGACAGTTGTGCCCACTCACCCCAGGGCCAGGGAAAGCCCTGGGACCAGCAGCCACCATGGCAGTGGAGGTGAGAAGCTGACCCCTGGGGTAGGTGGGAGGCTCTGTCTCTTCTCTCTCCCACCCCTGGGCAGCTTCACTATGAGGAGGGCTCTCCCCGGAACCTGGGTACTCCCACCTCCTCCACTCCACGCCCCAGCATCACACCTACCAAGAAGATTGAGCTTGACCGGACCATCATGCCCGATGGCACCATTGTCACCACAGTCACCACTGTCCAGTCCCGGCCCCGTATAGACGGCAAATTAGGTAAAGAGAAGGAGCCTGGGAGCCCAGCTCTATCCCAGCTCACTGACCCTCCCCCACCCACCAGACTCCCCCTCCCGCTCCCCGTCCAAGGTGGAGGTGACCGAGAAGACGACAACTGTGCTGAGTGAGAGCAGTGGCCCCAGCAATACCTCCCATAGCAGCAGCCGTGAGTGGGGAATGGGGTGCATGAGTGTGGGTGAAGTCAGGTTATTCATTCTCTGCACCCCTAGCAGGGGACAGCCACCTTTCCAACGGCTTGGACCCTGTAGCAGAGACAGCGATTCGCCAGCTGACAGAGCCCAGTGGGCGGGTGGCCAAGAAGACACCCACCAAGCGCAGCACTCTCATCATCTCTGGTGTTTCCAAGGTAACAGGGCTCTGGGGAGAGGAGCTGGGATGTCCTGCCCATTAAAACCCGTCCCTCCTGCCAGGTGCCCATTGCTCAGGACGAGTTGGCGCTATCCCTGGGCTATGCGGCATCCCTGGAAGCCTCAGTGCAGGATGATGCAGGGACCAGCGGAGGCCCCTCTTCACCTCCCTCAGACCCACCAGCCATGTCTCCAGGACCGCTAGATGCCCTCTCTAGTCCCACAAGTGTCCAGGAAGCAGACGAGACAACCCGTTCGGATATTTCTGAGAGGCCATCTGTGGATGATATTGAGTCGGAAACGGGGTCCACTGGTGCCCTGGAGACCCGCAGCCTCAAGGATCACAAAGGTAGGGGGACGTTGGCAGGGTGCCCCTCATCTTCTCTGCCTCAGCTTCCCCTCTTCCCCTGCAGTGAGTTTCCTGCGCAGCGGCACTAAGCTCATCTTCCGCCGGAGGCCTAGGCAGAAGGAAGCTGGCCTGAGCCAATCACACGATGACCTCTCCAACGCAACGGCCACGCCCAGTGTCCGAAAGAAGGCCGGCAGCTTTTCTCGCCGCCTTATCAAGCGCTTTTCCTTCAAATCCAAACCCAAGGCCAATGGTAACCCCAGCCCCCAGCTCTGAGGACCCAGCTCTGAAAGGGCACGAGTTCTCTCAGCCCATTCCCCACCTCCCCTTCCATACCCCTTCCTGGATCTCCAGTGCCTGGGCCAGGAAAGCCCTCTGGGTTCCGGGAAGCCCCGTCCACCCTGGGCCATGGGGCCGGTTGGAAGGATACTTGGAACGGGAAGCACATGAGAGGTGGGCACCCGGTGCCGAGGACATGGACGAGGGACTGGTGGCTGGGAGGGAGAGGAGGGCCCTGTCCGGCATGTGTGGGTATTCCCCAGAAGCATTTGCCTCCTGCTGAGCCTGGTCCCTGAGCGGAGTCCCAGGGTGCTCAGCTCTTCAGCTGACCCTTCTTCCCTTATTTATTCTCTTTTCTATTTATATGTGTGGCTTAGGACCCTCCGTGAACAGATGATAGAGGGCATCTCTCCCAGGTGACCCTTCTTTTCTGTCCCAGGAGGGTGGGTAATTCCCTTTGGGATGGGGCTCCCACACCTCCCTCAGGTCCCCACTCAGACCAGCACCAGTGTCTGCCTCTGAGAATGTTGGCAGCTCACAGAGAGCAGGGCCGGCCCGGGATGGGGGGCAGGTACTCCCCACCTTCCTGCCTCCCCTCCTGCTCCTCATCCCTCCCTCCCCCTTTATTACCGTTTTTTGTACTTGATGCCTTCTCTGTGAGCAGTGGCTCTGTGGGAAGGAGGGAGCCGGGAGCCTGGTGGGAAGCCTTCCCCAGAGAGATGGCTTTAGGGGCTTTATTTAAAGACTGTGATGATGGAGCCACGCAAGGCTGCACCTCTGTGTGTTGGGAGACGATGATGATGTCCATTGCTGTGTGATGGCTTGGAATTTAATTTATTAAAGTCAAATTGGAGTTTATAAACTGGACAACTGGTTATCCTTTGAAAGGCAGTAGGCAGCCAGGCTGTGACATGGATGGTGTGGGAGGATGAGACAGGGGCCCGGATAATGAGGTTGGGTAGATGACACACATTGTGGATCTGCTAAGAAGTTCCTGCAGGGAAGAAGGGGTGTGCAGAGAAAGGATGGAAGAGACAGGAGGCTCTGGAGTATGAAATTGTAGCAAAAAACTCAATCAACTAGTACAGGTTAGTCTTCATTCCCCTTTCTGGAACAGGCTGCTCCTTCTAGGATGTAATGGAGATCAAAGCTTGGACCCTGTAACTAGACTGCCTGCCTGGGTTTGAGTCCCAGCTCTTCTAATTACTTGTGTGACCTTGGGCAAGTTATGTAACCTCTAAGTGCCTCAGTTTTCTCATCTGTAAAATGGGAACTTCAATCATCATGGCTATCATTTGGTTGTGGATGAGAAGTAAATGAAGTGCTGAGTGTTAACTGTTGCCTCAGAAGAAACTGGGAGGGGGAAGTCTTAGAAGTGTTTCAACATAATAAAAGCTCTCTCATTCTGAAATGTGGGCAAATTTCAGGGATTGATAGATCCTAGCAAACTGTGTCCCTGGTTCCCGTGCTTGAGATCTTATACAGGACTTGAACCAGGTAAGCTGCTACAGGATATTGGGCAGAATGCAGGACCAGGAAGCAAGAAAACTGAGTCTGCCACAGACAAACCAAGTGATCTTGAGCAGGCAACTTCTCCTTTGGGGACCTCAGTTTCCTCATATCTAAAATAAGGGTGACCTGGATAAACATTCAGGTCACTTCCAGCCTTGACATTCTATGACTACCTATATCTCAGGGTGTTTAGGGCACATGCCTTTGGGTAGATAGCATGTGGAAATTGTTACTATTCCCCATGCTCCTGTCCACACTACTCACCAAATATGAGATATCCGGGAAGAATGGAGGGTATAGATTTTTTTTTTCAATTAGATAATTTAGTTTTATATATTTGGGGGGACAAGTGCAGGTTTCTTACATGCATATATTGCATGCATAGAGGTGAAGTCTGGGCTTTTTTTAGTGTGCGCATCGCCCAAATAGTGAACATCATACCCAATAGGTAGTTTTTCAACCCTCACCCTCCTCCCACCTTCTCACCTTTCATAGTCTCCGATGTCTTTTATTCCACTCTATATGTCCATGTATACCCATTATTTAGCTCCCACTTATAAATGAGAATATGCCATATTTGACTTTGTTTCTGAGTTATTTCACCGAGGATAATGGCCTCCAGTTCCACCCATGTTGCTGGAAAACACATGATTTCATTCTTTTTTATGGCTGAGTAGTATTCCACTGTGTGTGTGTGTGTTGGGCGATGATAATGATGTCCATTGCTGTGTGACAGCTTGGAATTTAATTTATTAAAGTCAAGTTGGAGTTTATAAACTGCATTTTCTTTATCACTCACTACATT